AGAACTATTAAACACCAAAAGAACAGGCTACCCTGTCCTTATCTTATTTTCTTTTAGATAAGTTTTTATAATATTTAGACCAGAATCAACATTACTCTGCCTTAGAGGGATTTTTTTTTCTTTCAGAACAATCACAATAATGATATCAATGAACATGGATAGAGAATATACTATGGGCCAGATAGTCTCCCAGGTGGTTTACAAGTATTTTATTTATTCCTTTCAATAATGCTACAAAGCAAGCAATTTTATTATGCATCTTTTATAGGAAAGGAACATGAAGATCATGTTATCCAAAAATCATGAAATGGGTAAGGAATAGAAGCTAGATTCAAAACAAAACACAAAAACATTTAAACATTTAAACATGCAAAGTTGGGAATTGATTAGTTTATAGGCTATCAAAGCATTGTGACCCAGTTCAAAATAGTTGAAATTCCCCTTCAGATTTTTTTATAAAAGGCAGTATTTCTCAAAGTGTAATCCATAAGTATTCTGAATGATTCAGATGTTCCTCAACCTTTAAGAACCACAAATCTATGATGTGAACATCAAAGTTCTTTCACTCTGCTACCTCATGACAGTTAATATAAATATGGTATTTAAAACCGTTAGCATTGTTTACATTGCTATATTAATGTAGAAGTTCACAGAACAAACAGCTAATTAAAAGATTAAATAACACGCATGTAAATGCATGTAAAATGCCGAGCATATTCACTAGCATGTAGAAATGTTCAATAAATGAAATATATTATTATTATCATGATACAATTACAGAAAATTAAAAACTTATTTCAGGTAATTAAGTCATATTTATTCAGTTCAGGGATTGTCAATGATCAGAATTCTGGATTTTGTCTTTACTAATTCATTGCACTTGCTATCCTTAGCCAGGGACATATCTGTTCATCTTCCCAATCACAGTCGTTTTGCTTTTACCAAAACTTGGATGCTAAATTAGTTCACTACATATATTCACCCTTAGGAAATACTGAAATCTGTATTCCCTTGCCAAAGGTGATTTACCTTTCCAAGTGGCATAGCTCCAGGGAAGATATTTGGTTGTTGGAAACTTTCAGTGACCACATAGGATTTTTAACTAAATAGAGCATGAGACCAGAGGCACAAAGCAGTATCCACAACACTAAGATTAAGCAAACATTTGTACTCAAACCATCAGAAAGATTCAGTCCCATATATATGTCACACTGGCTGTGATTCTCCACTACAAAGGTGAGTCTAATTTGTTTGAGAATTATTTTTCCTCTCTATTTTTCCATTTGCACCATCACACCAGGGGAAATTATGGAGATGAGAAATACTACCCCAGATTTTATTCTCCTAGGACTCTTTAACCACACCAGAGCCCACCAAGTCCTCTTCATGATGGTTCTGAGTATCGTTTTGACCTCCCTGTTTGGCAATTCCCTCATGATTCTCCTGATTCACTGGGACCACCGGCTCCACACGCCCATGTACTTCCTCCTGAGCCAACTTTCCCTCATGGACATGATGCTGGTTTCCACCACTGTGCCCAAAATGGCGGCTGACTACTTGACCGGAAGTAAGGCCATCTCCCGCGCTGGCTGTGGTGTGCAGATCTTCTTCCTCCCCACACTGGGTGGTGGAGAGTGCTTCCTCTTAGCAGCCATGGCCTATGACCGCTATGCGGCTGTCTGCCACCCACTCCGATATCCCACTCTCATGAGCTGGCAGCTGTGCCTGAGGATGACCATGTCGTGTTGGCTCCTGGGTGCAGCTGACGGGCTCCTGCAGGCTGTTGTTACCCTGAGCTTCCCATATTGTGGTGCACACGAGATCGATCACTTCTTCTGCGAGACCCCCGTGCTGGTGCGTTTGGCTTGTGCTGACACTTCAGTCTTCGAAAACGCCATGTACATCTGCTGTGTGTTAATGCTCCTGGTCCCCTTTTCCCTCATCCTGTCCTCCTATGGTCTCATCCTCGCTGCTGTTCTGCACATGCGCTCTACAGAAGCCCGCAAGAAGGCCTTTGCCACCTGCTCTTCACATGTGGCTGTGGTGGGACTCTTTTATGGAGCTGCCATTTTTACCTATATGAGACCCAAATCCCATAGGTCCACTAACCATGACAAGGTTGTGTCAGCCTTCTATACTATGTTCACCCCTTTACTAAACCCCCTCATCTACAGTGTGAAGAACAGTGAGGTGAAGGGAGCCCTGAAACGGTGGCTGGGGACGTGTGTAAACATAAAACACCAGCAAAATGAGGCCCACAGGTCAAGATGATCTAATGTCAAATGAGTCTAAGTTCCTGAATTTATTAATATTTTAACACATTGTTATTCTCTCCCTTTAGCAATTCATGCAGAGAAAATTAAGTTTTTGCATTGATATAATAGGATATTTTTAAGAATTAAGTGAGCTAATTGTATTGAGAGATACCATTTTTAGCATTTATGTACTTTTCTTCAAGTGAAGTAGTATCTATGGATTACTTTGTATCCTACAACAACCCCATGATATAAGTACTGTTGACAATATCTCCTACTTTCTAAAAAAAGAAATTAATGCATGGAAAGGTAAATATTGTTCCCAATTTCACACAGCACGGAAATAATAAGAAGTGACTCCAGAGCTTGTTCCTTAACCTGGAATAGTTTATTTCTGTTCAATAATGTATTTTGAGTGTTATTTCATAGGTGTATGCTCTACAATTAAAAACTAAATATGAGGACTCCACCAAAGAAAAATATTATTTTTATGTTATATTTTAAAATATAGATGCATGACAAAAGGGAAAGTCCACAACTCAAATGTAACTGCTATATTGCCACAATTTTTTTGTATTTTTTCAACAGTCTATTTGGTGTTTAAACGTAAGCCTTTTTTAATTTATGTAACCTTTCATTTAAGTATTTTTTTTTCCAGGGCCTCATTGTAATTGAATTGGAAAATTGTTTTAAACTACAACTAAGTTCTGTTTTCTACACCTGCTTTAAGGTTACCTTGACTTATTGACATACCTCCATCGATATGAACTCTGAATTGCATAATCATGCTGAATCTTGACAGTTACTAACAATGAATTATCAAAACTGAGTAACACTCAACAACCTTATACATTATTGTGTCACCACCTTACTTCTGCCAAGACATAGGTAATTAGAGGTATTTCTGTTGAAAAATTTGGGACACCTTCTAAAGATCTGGGGTTTGCAAAACAAAAAAAAAGAAGACTATTCTATTAATAAAGACACAAGCTAGATAGTGATGGCAGAAAGCTGTGGTTATCAAAGCCAAATTGTAACCAGAGACTGGATATCAAATCGTCTTAGAGAGTTTTATGATAAAGGCTATATTTCCTGTATGTAAAACACACTTAAGAAATAATATAAGTTTTAAACACACAGTGGGACATAACTAAGAGCTTCCAGGGACAGTGTATCTTCAATATAAGTGTCTGAAAGTTAACCTGCCATTTCTGGCCATCCTGAATTTCAAAAGGGACTTGTTTTAGAACAAATGAAAGGAGTTTTCTGCTTCATCTAGAGCTTCAGGTTCCAAAGCAGTAATATATTTAAGATAGTACCTTAACCAGTGCATGCAGATCCTGAGCCTATGTCTCAAGAGAAGGTTATTCAGTAACTCTTTTCTCCTTGGAAGACTTGAGGATGAAAGGAGAGAGTGTCATCTGTTTGATACTTTTGTTTGCTACTCTTGTTAATTTTATCTCCTTACCCAGTGTTAGGGTGAGAAAGGAGCAGAACTGCACAAATTCTGTCATTTATACCATCTAAAAAAATCTTCTCTTAGAATGGGTGAAATTTACACAAGTAAATGTAGTCATGGAAATTTCATTACTCATACCAGGTTCATTCACCATCAGAGAAATTATTTTAGAACATGTTGAGCTAAAAATGGTAAACTAAGCCTATAAAATTTTGTAAGGATAAAATATTCTAACCAGAAAATTAAGCCTAATATACAGGAGAAAACTAAAACAACTAGCATTTGGCATTTGAATATTTTTAATTTTAACCCTTCTAGTGGTGGTATCTTTATGTCATTTTAAAATATGCCATTACCTAGAGAATAATGAAGTTCAGTGCCTTCTTAGATGCTGACCAGTCATTGATATATGTAATTTTAAGAAGAGTATCTTTATATCTTTGGCCAAAATGTTTTTGTTTTTATTTATTTTACTCAGTTTTAAATTTTTTATTTATTCTGGACAAAAGTATTTTGTCAAACATCTGTACTATAAATATTTTTTCCTGCTTTTTGGCTAGCCTGTTTGTTATTTTAATGGTATATTTTTCAGAGCAGAGATTTTGATTTTTGTAAAGTCCAATATATAATTTTGTTTTCTACGATTAGTGGGTGTTTCTTATGTATTATCTCTATAAAAATTATATACTTCAAGAATGAAAGGATGGCATCTATTTTTTTAACATGAAATTAGCATTTTAATGTGAACAACTCAGTGGCATTTACTACATTCGCAATGTTGTACGACCATCATCACTAACTCCAAAACACTTCCATCACTCCAAAGTAAAACCCCTCATCCATTAAGCAGTTTTTCTCCCCATTTCAGCCCCTAGCAACTGCCAATCTGCATTTGGTCTCTCTGGATTTATCTACTGTAGATATTTTATGTAAACGGAATCATAAAAGATATGAGCTTTTATGTCTGGCTTCTTTCACTTTTTCTTTAAAATTATTCTTTAAGTTCTAGGGTACATGTGCACAACGTGCAGGTTTGTTACATATGCATACATGTGTCATGTTGGTGTGCTGCACTCATTAACTCATCATTTACATTAGGTATATCTCCTAGTGCTATCCCTCCCCGCTTCCCCCACCCCACAACAGGCCCCGGTGTGTGATGTTCCCCTTTCTGTGTCCAAGTGTTCTCATTGTTCAATTCCCACCTATGAGTGAGAACATGCTGTGTTTGGTTTTTTGTCCTTGCGATAGTTTGCTGAGAATGATGGTTTCCAGCTTCATCCGTGTCCCTACAAAGGACGTGAACTCATCCTTTTTTATGGCTGCATAGTATTCCATGGTATATATGTGCCACATTATCTTAATCCAGTCCATCATTGCTGGAAATTTGTGTTGGTTCCAAGTCTTTGCTGTTGTGAATACTGCCTCAATAAACATATGTGTGCATGTGTCTTTATAGCAGCATGATTTATAATCCTTGGGTATATAGGTGCTGGGAAAACTGGCTAGCCGTATGTAGAAAGC